AAAAGGGCGGAATCAGAGGCAGCAGCGCGAAGCTCCAGTTTCCACAGCATCCTTCCTTCTTGGCCTTACTTAGGCCGCTCCCTGCGACCCTTGGGATCAGGATCCCAAATCCTTGCCTCACCCACCACACCCCGCGCTTGGGCAGCTGGACTAGTCCTTCCCACGCAAGTCACTGGAAAAAGTCCTTGGACTAAGGGAGGCCACCCTAGATGGCTTTGTCTCCAAAATCCCAGAGGAAATGGAGGAAGGAAAAACCCTGTCAAGGAAAGGTGACAACCCAGCTTACAGTGCTTACCAAGCAGACGCTCTCAGTCAGCCCCTGCCACCGCTAACCGTTGGTTCGCGGGCACCCACAGGCAACGTCGCGGTGGCCCCTGGGGGTTGTAGTTTCTGTCGCAAACAAAACGCGCCGGCAGCATCGAAACTACATTCCCCACAAGTCAACGCGAAGACGTCCTACCGACTTAAATCTGGGGTTTGGAGTAATGAAGAGGCCGTCACTACTTTTAGGGTGATCTTAAATGTAGACTCAATTTCTTCCAGGAGTCCCTTCGCGCCCTCTTTCTTTGTCGTGCTTGTTTTATGTGTGACGAAGTCTCAGTGTACTTCTACGTCTTACTTTTTCCTTCCCCTTCTCCAGGACAGAGTCCAAACGTCCGGGAACGGAAACCGCCTCAGGGCGCAAGCTTAGCGCCTCCGGGGGCGCTTGGCCCAGTTCGCAGTCACGCATGCGTAGCAGCCGGCAGTGGCTGGCAGCCGCGCGCGGCGCACTTGGGGTCCGGAGGGTAGCCTGCCAGAGGGCGGGGCTTTTTCCTAAGGCTTTGCCTCGGCGGGTCGCGTCTGCCTGGGCGGGGAAGAAGGCGCTGGGGCCGGGGCGGCTCCCGGTTTGTGCCGGGCGGAGAAAGGGGAGGGGCTGGGGGTGAGGACCCCGTCTCCACTCCCTGCTCCCGCCCTCTGGGCTGATCCCCACCGATGGGGCTGGGCGAAGGGCGGGCTTTGCGCCTCGGGCCCCGCCGCCCCGCCAGCTCCGCGGCCCAGCCTGGCGCTCGAGGATTGCCAGGGCCGCCCTGTGCCCTCTGGCTCGGCGGTGGTGGGCGAGGGCTCAGGGATCGGAGAAGTAGCGTCTTCCCGGGGGTGCCGAATTGGCGGGGCTGGGGGACGCTTTTTTTCACCGCCGCCCGCCGAGACTACGGCTGCCCGAGACTGCCGCCCTCCGACAGCGCCCAAGCCTCCGGCCGCTGCGGCCAGTGGGCCAGGGTTCGGCGAGCCTTCCCTGCCGGCGCCGGCCGGCTGCTGAGGCGCTGGGAGGAGCTGCGGAGGGCGGGGACTGGTGTCGGAGAAGGGGCGGGGTGGGAACGCCGGAGAGAACCCGGTGGCTGCACAGACAAAAAAGCCCCGAATGGCTGGAGGGCGTTCAGCTGTTAACAGCCTTTTGGGGCAGAGCACGGATTTGACAGCTCCACAACGTGAGGATATCCACTGACCCCGCGAGACGGAGGAGAACGCTTCCCCGAAATTCTCTGCCCACCAAAGCCAGCGCTGCAAGGTTGCAACTTTCAAACTTTGTTTTTCCAGAAAGAAGACTGCCCTTTCGTGTACAAGGAGAGGGTGAGAGGGTGACCTAGCTTGTAGATCGGCTGAAGGCACCAGTGGTTCCAAATGTCACCCAGATGTGTGTTTTCATGACGATTTGATTTCTCTGATTTTATTTTTACATTTTTCATTTTAAAAATACAAAGCAATTTTTTTGGGGCATGCTGAAAGGTAACTGAAGACCGCAAAGGAAAAACTATTGTCATGGCTGAAGGAGAGAATGAAGTGAGATGGGATGGACTCTGCAGCAGAGATTCAACTACTAGGGAGACAGCATTGGAAAACATTAGGCAAACCATTTTGAGGAAAACCGAGTATCTTCGTTCGGTGAAAGAAACACCTCATCGTCCATCAGACGGGCTTTCAAATACCGAGTCTTCGGATGGGTTGAATAAGCTACTTGCTCATCTGCTTATGCTTTCTAAGAGGTGTCCCTTCAAAGATGTGAGAGAGAAAAGTGAGTTTATTCTGAAGAGCATCCAGGTAAGGAAGAGCATTTTAAATACAACTATGTCAAGGCCTGAGATGGTGTAATTTTCTTTTCTAGGAACTTGGCATTAGAATTCCTCGACCACTAGGACAGGGACCAAGCAGATTCATCCCAGAAAAGGAGGTACGTTGTTTGTGAAAGTACATAGTGAACTGTTCAGTAACCATGGTTTTTCTCATTTATACAGATCCTCCAAGTGGGGAGTGAAGACGCACAGATGCATGCTTTATTTGCAGATTCTTTTGCTGCTTTGGGCCGTTTGGATAACATTACGTTAGTGATGGTTTTCCACCCACAATATTTAGAAAGTTTCTTAAAAACTCAGCACTATCTACTGCAAATGGATGGGCCGTTACCCCTACATTATCGTCACTACATTGGAATAATGGTTTGTAAACATTCAGTGAAAAATTGTTTTTGATTTATAATTAGAATAATCTTTTTGTTTTAAGGCTGCGGCAAGACATCAGTGCTCCTACTTAGTGAACCTGCATGTAAATGATTTCCTTCATGTTGGTGGGGACCCCAAGTGGCTCAATGGTTTAGAGAATGCTCCTCAAAAACTACAGAATTTAGGAGAACTTAACAAAGTGTTAGCCCATAGACCTTGGCTTATTACCAAAGAACACATTGAGGTAAGCAGTGGGGTAATATATCTTGGGAGTCAAAAAATATATTCTTTTTTTTTTTCCCCCTAAGGGACTTTTAAAAGCTGAAGAGCACAGCTGGTCCCTTGCGGAATTGGTACATGCAGTAGTTTTACTCACACACTATCATTCTCTTGCCTCATTCACATTCGGCTGTGGAATCAGTCCAGAAATTCATTGTGATGGTGGCCACACATTCAGACCTCCTTCTGTTAGCAACTACTGCATCTGTGACATTACAAATGGCAATCACAGTGTGGATGAGATGCCGGTCAACTCAGCAGAAAATGTTTCTGTAAGTATTATTTGTCATGAGATTGTCATAAACACATGTAACATTAATTGTATTTTTTCTTCAGGTAAGTGATTCTTTCTTTGAGGTTGAAGCCCTCATGGAAAAGATGAGGCAGTTACAGGAATGTCGAGATGAAGAAGAGGCAAGTCAGGAAGAGATGGCTTCACGTTTTGAAATAGAAAAAAGAGAGAGTATGTTTGTCTTCTCTTCAGGTAAGAACAACCATTATATAGTCAATATAATTTTTAAAAACCTTTCAATGGCCTTTTTTCCCAGATGATGAAGAAGTTACACCAGCAAGAGCTGTATCTCGTCATTTTGAGGATACTAGTTATGGCTATAAAGATTTCTCTAGACATGGGATGCATGTTCCAACATTTCGTGTCCAGGTAAAATTGCAACTTGTATGCACATGATTGACTTATTCACATTTGTTCTATTCCCTGTATTTAGGACTATTGCTGGGAAGATCATGGTTATTCTTTGGTAAATCGCCTTTATCCAGATGTGGGACAGTTGATTGATGAAAAATTTCACATTGCTTACAATCTTACTTATAATACAATGGCAATGCACAAAGATGTTGATACCTCAATGCTTAGACGGGCAATTTGGAACTATATTCACTGCATGTTTGGAATAAGGTTAGTCTTCTTTCTGTGTTTATAAAGAGATGAATATCATAATTCTCATTATGTCTTTCAACAGATATGATGATTATGACTATGGTGAAATTAACCAGCTATTGGATCGTAGCTTTAAAGTTTATATCAAAACTGTTGTTTGCACTCCTGAAAAGGTTACCAAAAGAATGTATGATAGCTTCTGGAGGCAGTTCAAGCACTCTGAGAAGGTATGTGCCTATTGTGGCTTATTTACTTTGTACTTCCTTATATGATGTTGTATTTTATATTCAGGTTCATGTTAATCTGCTTCTTATAGAAGCTAGGATGCAAGCAGAACTCCTTTATGCTCTGAGAGCCATTACCCGCTATATGACCTGATGCCTTTCCTTCATTAAAGATGATTCTGGAATGATCAGCAGATATAGTCTACAAGGGGGAAGGTACTAAGCCCCAGGACCAATGGTAGACAAAATAATTCAGAAATCCATTGTGCCATGATTCCTTTAGTTTCTGCTATTTTTCTGTGGAAAACCACTGCTGGCACAAGCAGTGACTGTTTGGCAGCTTCAAGTTTAGAGCTGTGAAGACAGGCTGCCATTCACAGTATTTTGCTTTTTGACAGTACAAGATGCTGTGTAACTGTTTTAATACAGCAAATAGTAACTCTCCAAATCCTGTTGCTTTTATGTTAAATAAGATAACAAGAATTGGAGCATGCAAAGAATGGGACTTGGATAATGACTTAAGCTTTATATGTAAAGAATTTTAGAAGATCTTGGTGCTGCTATTCCTGCTGGAGGAATGAATAGATGGCTGTTTCAGTTAAGCTATTAGTAATAAAAGTGAACATTGCTACTATCTGAGCCTACATACATAACTTGTGTGATTTCAAATTAAACTTGCATTATGTGTTAATTTTCTTGCATCTAAAAAAGCATAGAATTCCTACTCACACAGCTCAGCAACAACCATTTTGATGGTAACAGTTAATTTCTTTCATTAGTTTTTTAAATTCAGGGTTCTGGATATTAAATTAAAATGGCATTCTTAAAGATTTTCTTCAAAAAGCAATCCTAAATGAAAGTGTGTAAATTATAAGAAGCTGGCGATCTTTTGATATGCTGTTTCACAGGATCCTGACACTGGAGGGCAGCTGTCTTGTGCATTACTTGTGTTTCCAGCACCAAAGTTGTGGGACATGTTGCTGTAGACTGCTGCGCAGTCCTGGGTGCATTCAGTCTCTCTGCCTCTGCCTGCCTCCTGGTCCCCACTTTAAAGGCTGTGCAGCTCCTTAAATAATAAAGCTGGAAAATATTTTTAGTCGGGTTATCAAATTTGATTTACAAAAACGCTAACTTTGTTTGAAATGCAAACAGGTTTGAAAATATGTATTAAGTACTTTGTATTCTGGAAGCGTGAATTGCTTTTGAAGTCTGTCAGTATTACTGGTATTTTTAAATAAAGAAGAATTTTTCTCCAATTTTATTTGCTGTCTCAATCTCTTAAAAAATCATGACTTCACTATTAGTAATAATTTTGAGTTTCTATCTACTTTCATAAGCCAAGTACATTCACACTTAAATGGCAAAACAACACTTGAAGCCATTTTGAAACATACAAAGAGGAGTGGACTTTCTTTAGAATCTTATCTGAGACCATTTTTATCTTGGAAATGACTGGTATGGCCCTATGCCTGCTCTCTTTTCAACTGTTTTAGAGTTCCAATAGAATTTTAAGAATTACTAAAAAGAAGGATTCATTAGGGAGAGACTACAGAACAAAAAATGACACTCATCAGACAAGTAGAAATAGCTCTAAGTTTAACTGAAGCTGTTGTGATGATAACTCTGTTAGTTACTCCTCAAAACATTTATTGAGCTCAATCTAGTGCCTGCCTACAAATGTATGGGGTAGTGTGGAAGTAGGGGTTGGGAAGGATCAATTTTGAACAGAGGTGGTACCTGTCCTCAAGGATATTTACTCTCATGAGAAGACAAGACTATAACCTTAGCTAGGAATAGAGTATTATTATCTTCAATATGTTTTATATTTAAAGAAACTTACTTATAAGTGCATTACTCATTGAATATGCATCATGCCTTTGTCCTCTTCTGCCTGCTGCTGAGTTCTCTCACCAGAGCAATACAATTGAACCCAAGAAGATAGTTAAAATTTTACTTATCCCATTTCTGCTCTTTGTTCCTCCTCTTGAAAATACAAAATTTCTAGTAGAGATTCTAATCAGCAGTAGAGTGATCACAAAACAAGATCAACTAGAATGCATTTAGTCCACTGGAACTTATAATCACTTAGAAATTGAAATCAAAATTTTAATGAGTTAAAAAATATGTTTATACCTAAAGTAATAAAAGTGCATGTGATACAAAGTTAATGTTTCAATGCCTTCCATTTAGCAGGTGCTTCCTGTTGGAGTGTTTTCTCAAAACTAAACACACAGGATTTCTAATGTTACTATATAATCTTTGAAACCAGTAGTTTCCAAAATAATTAGGGAAGGTACATTACACTGGGGATATCAAAACCTTCCCCAACCAGAGGAAAATTTTCTTCTAAAATAATCATGAGAAGATTTCTGGTTGAGGGTCCCAGGATTCAAGAGTTAAAATCTTGAGTTGTTTTGGCCGTATTTGGGAAAATTTTTTATTAGGCCAAACTTTATCATCTCTAAGAATGAGATTGATTTTGATACAGACCACCAGGAGATAAGTAGATAAGTAAAACTTGTTGGATAAGCACTTTTTATCAATATACTCTGAAATTTTATTAGCATATTCATATATGTGAATATCATACATGAATCAGAAATGTTACTAGCATATTTGTATATGTGAATATCATATATGAATCATCATACTAGTTTTTTGCTAACACTGGTAGATGGGAGTAATGTCAGCAAGATGATGGACTTGGGAACTCCACGTCCTCATTCTCCCAGAGACGCTGAGTTAACAATATATGGGCCAGAATATCTTTGTGAGAACTCTAGAAACCAATTGGGAAACTGCAGCATTTAGGCAAATGCAAAGCCAGGAAAAGGCCGCACCAAAAGGCTAGGAAAGTTTGTGGATTTTGCTCACCCTAGCTCTTCCCCAGCAGAGGATGGTGTGATCAAGAGGAAGCATAAATTCAGCAAAGTTGTAGGATACAAAGTCAGCACACAAAAATCAGTTGTATTTCTATACACTAACAATGAATGATCCAAAAAAATTTAACAATTCCATTTACAATAGGATCAAAAAGAATAAAATACTTAGGAATAAACCTAACCAAGGGGATATGTGATGGCTGAATGTTTGTGTCTTCCCCTACATTTGTATGTTGATGTATGTTGTATGCTGAAATGTAATCCTCAATGTGGTGATATTAAAAAAGTAGGCCTTTGGGAGGTGATAAGATCAAGAGGGCTCTGCTCTCATGAATGGGATTAGTGCCCTTTAATAGAGGTCTGGGGAGCTCCCCTTCTACCATGAAAGGACACAGCTAGAGTGTGCCATCTGTGAGGAAGAAAACACTCACTAGGCACTAAATCCTTGATATCGGACTTCCCAGCCTCCAAAACTGTGAGCAATAAATTTCTGTTATCTATAAATTACCCAGTCTAAGGTATTTTGTTACAGTAGCCTG